AACTGTATACTCAGAAGACTGAATTTTACTATGAAATAAATAAATGTAAACGAAACAATAAAAGTTAAAGTCTTTCAAATAATCTGTAAGACAATCAATTGGGCATGGGGATTTTTGTGCTCATTTCTATCATCGTTTTTTGTAACTTCTACTGTTTCTAAATTTTTATTCCCTTGCTTTGTTGCCTCCATCATTTTTCCCTCTCATTCTATTTTCTCCACAAACAGTTTGGCAGTTTTACACTCTAGTTCTGTTCTATAAGTGGATGCCGTAGACTAGTACTACCTAATAGCATATCTGCAGTGATGGAAATGTTCTACATCTGTATTGTCTAATACCACAGCCACATGTATTTCTTAAGTATTTGATATGTGATTAGTGCAAATGAGAATTTGTATTATTCACCTTTTTCATTATTTGATTTTAGTTAAGTTTAATTTAAATAATCACATGTGATTATGGCAACTGTCTTGAACAAAATAGCCTAGGCATTTTATCATTAATATTTAACTTAACAAAGTCTAAAGTGAGTTGAAGAACTCCTCCTAAGCAATACAAAGATAAAGTCTGTAAACACGTCTCCTTTATTTACAGAAGAAAATCCAGAAACCTACACATGGAATTCAAAGAAGGAAAAGATACTGCAGCTATTTTCCAGAAAGCTATTCTACCCCTCTCCCACTTTTTAGGAGCCATAATGTATGGAAATAAATTCATGCCAGTTTAAGAATATCTGTAAGTGCCCTCTCAGTCACAGGGTTTTGTGCAGGAATGGGTGAGCTACTTAAGTTGGGACAATTAGATGGCAAGAGAAGTTTCCTTAGAAAACCAGGATAGACTCATTATTGGGAGAATAAAACATCTGATATTACTGCAGCTCTGTTTGCCACTATGCAGGAAGCCAGCCAGGGAATAATATGAAAAGCAGAACATAGAGACCGAACACACAAACAAGCCGTTGAAGAAATTGTATAAAACTGAATTAAGAGCTCTGCTGAATTCTGGAATATCCACTCATGTGAACAAATGAATCCATTTTATTGTTTCATTATTAGAAAATATTTTTACCAGCAATATGGAGAGCTCTTATTGATAGAAAGCCTTCTGAGATCTTGGCACCACACTACCTTACCAGTCTAGAAAGCATTATTTGCCTACTACATTATTGAATTCTCCTTATATACCATCAAATGCAGCTGTCTTATTCGCCAAATATATTTTCACGTGTACATGACTTTATTCAGGCCATTCCTTCATCCTTGATACACAAGTGAAATGTTATTCATTCTTTTAAAAGAATAAATTAGTTTTAGACATACAGAATGCGTAACTAATGTACATAATTAATGTATGCAACTTGATGAGTGTGGAGATACATTATCACCAGAATCTATGACATCAACCTATCTATCACCTCCAAAAGTCTCATCCATTCTGCCCTCATTTATTACTTTTGTAATAAGAACACTTAACATAAGATCTATCATTTTAGCAATAATTTAAGTATACAATATTGTTAACTATAGGCACCATGCTGTACAGATCTTGAGAACTTATTCACCTTGTATAAGGAAACTCTGTACCCCTTGACTAATACCTCTGTTTTCCTCTCTTCCCAGCCCCTGACAACCACTTCTACATCTATGAGTTTGACAATTTTAGATTTATTATTCATTAGGATCTGTCTCATATGACACTGCTTTAATTTCTTAAGTCTGAATTAAGAATTCTTCTCTCTGTACTCTAAAATCACTTGTTTATGTCTCAATTTAGTATTATCATTTTCCATATTTTGAACAAAATAGTGTGGGTCAAAAACCAGCCTCTGCAGTCTGATGGCCTGGGTTCAGATCCTTGCTCTGAAGTTCGTTATTTCTGCAACTATAAGGAAGCTGAGCTTCAGTTTCTTTTTTGGAAAATAAGGATGATAATATTACCTACTGCATAATAATATTAAGTGTTAAATGAGATAATTCAAATGATGGAACACAATTCTAGGCACACAGTGTTTCCTCAGGAAACATTAGCTAATTATTTTTGCCTGTGTGTACTTTCCATGATTTTAAGTGTCCATATTGTTTGTTACTCATCTTGTTGTCTTAAGACATGTTTATCATTGTTAACTCATACCCTATCATTTTGCTTTACACAAGCACTTATGTGTATGAGCTCCCCAAATATATTTTAAACAGCCTAAGATAAGGACTTATAACTATTATTCTTTAGGAATTTATCTCCAAGAATCTGAATTGGCACCACGGTTAGACTATCTCTCCAGTGAGGAGTTGTAAAAAAGTAGATATGCCTTTGAAACTTCAGGTCTAGCCCTCTGGTCATCCTCTGTAGCACTAAATGACTTGTTCCCTTCAGTCTTCATGGAATTCATGATGAGTTCAAAGACAATATAACTAACTTCTACTAGTGGAAAAAATGGAGAACCAAGGATTGAATTTATTCTGCCACCTTAAATGTCTAAAAAAACAAAAAAACAAGATCTATGAAATAACCACTTTCAAACACTGGACATCAGGCTGTGTGGGATCTCATCTCTGATATCTGAGAAGAAAATCATATGCGGTAACCCCTATGGCTATCTAGCTTACTGTATGGCATTTCCAAGGCATATCTCAGGGAGGGGAAACAGGCAGAACCTGGCAGTTTCCCTGAGTTGAGAAGACAAGCTGGGAGTTGTGGGAGGCCAAGATGACTGGAGCCTGTATGGCAGAGTACTAGGATGAAGAGCGCCACAGGAGCACAGAGGATCAGAGATGTGCAGTGGGCAACCCTTGAGATTTCAGCTTGGTCAATGCATGAGTATAATGAAACTGTTGAAAAGGAACAGGAAAAGAACTATCGGAAAGGAGCAGATGTAACAATTTCTGAGGCTCATACAGGACAGAAAATGGTTTCAGTTCCCCAAAATCCGACTAGAAAACTTCATAATTCATGAAGTATCAGGGAGACTACTCAGAAAGTATTGCTTCCATAGTGGGACAACATTAGCCCTTGTTCTGGTCCCACCTAACAAATAAATGCAAGCTTTGAAAGTATGAAATGGTTTCCATGTAAAATAACAACGTACTGGAACAAAGCTCAAGAATATTGATAGGAATGTAAAAATTTTTGGCACCCAAAGTTGTGAAATTAACAAAGCTTGATATCTAGTCAAAAATCAGGAAGTATTTAAAACGTGGAAAAAATATGACCCACAATGACTAGAAACATCAGTGAATAGAGACAGATCCAGAAGTGAGAGAGATGATAGAACTAGTAGTCAGGAACATTAAAAGTCATTACCTTGAATTTCTGGCCAAAATGGAGTAACAGGGACTGGATTTTCCCCTAGCCTGAAAACAAAACAAAACAAAACAAACAAAAAAGAGCGAAATACATGAAATAATGGTTTGCAAGGAACTAGACATCATGCAATTAAAGATGGTGACAACTGAGATGCGTCCTAAATTCCACTCCAGCAGACTACCGTGAGGGATTCCAGGCCAGTGTCGCAAGGAAGGGCAGCAAGACAAAGACAATTGGAAGTCCAGATTTCAGAAGACAAAGCTGAGAGACCAAGGTGACAAGAGATCACAGGCCACAAACCTGGCGGGTGACCTGCAGAGGCAGAGAGAGAGAGACAGAAAACTCAGGATATATGAAGAGGTTTCCCCTAAAGTATTCAACTGTGTACTGATCAGAGCCCCGGCTGAGAAAACTTTCCAAGGCCAGGAAAGAACCACCCTAAAACTATTATGGTGTAACTTTCCTCCAACCCTCTCCCTGTACCTCTGTTAGGGATCCCCATTTCCTCATTTCTAAATTAAGGAGTTTGGCTCAGATCAACCTTTTATTGTTCCTGTGAATTGGCTCCTCTGAGCTTTTTAAAAAAGGATTCCACATCCCACCTTCACAGACTCTGATTCAGTATGTCGGGGTGTAGCTATGGAATCTGCACTTTTACCTGCCTCATCCCACAACCCCCGCCTCAAATGAGCACCGCGTTGTTTAAACAACCGTCTATGTGGCCACAGAATGACCTCAATGCTTTCCTAAAACTCCAGAACCTATGAAGGTAACCTGTGCTTGCAGCTGTGCTTGCTTACAGAAACAAAGGCTGGATGTCAGTAACCACCGTGCTACAAGATGGGAAAGAGCTCAGCAGCGCTACCCTAACATGAATCTTTGCTAATTACCATACCTAAATCTCTGCCCCGGGGAGAAATGCACCTTGCTAGGCACATGTAGTGCTGTGGTGCAACAGAAAGAATGAGACTGCCACATTCAGGTCTTCCTGGAAAGCCCCACCTCTTTCCAGGAATCCTTGTCCTCAGTCTCCACCTAGGAGTCCTAAAAGACCTTAAAAAGCACCCCCTCACTACACCCCAGGAACTTTGAACAGGAGCTCTCCTGTTCCATTCCCTGATCAGTGAATAAAGTTTCTGCTCTGCTTAACCGAACCTGGTCTCATTCTATGGGTGCAAAGGGCACCAGGGAAGGAAAGGATCCACCAGGGTCAAACGACACTCTTGAGATTCAGGAACACCCAGACGATCTCCATGTATCTTTTCAGGAGTAACACTCTTGGCCTTTGAAGCTGAGAGGCAGGAAGGGAATTACCACAACGGGCGGGGCCCAGCTCCCCATCCAAAACCTCCTTGGTTTTGGGCTGAGATCCTTCTGTCTACTGCCCCTGCCGGCCATCCACCTAACTCCGGGTCCGACCCAGAACCAGAAAAACCACTCAAAGAACCGGCGAGCCTGACCAGACAGTGCACGTGCTAGTGCCCGCTGCTCCCGATTCGCAGGTGTTGGGAAGACTTCTCTCTTGCCTGTCTAAGCTGAACTTTTCCCGCCTGGAAGAGCAGGCTGGCGCGCGGGAGGGAGCCTGGGAATTGACACTCTCGCTGGCCAATGGACGAAGAGTCTCTGGAGGCTGTTTTCTCTCATTGGATGGAAATGATTCATCCTCTCATCCACTTTGGAAGCTAATTCGCATCACTCCAGACAGTGATTGAAGAGAGGAAAAGGGATGAGAGTGCACGCCTGGGCGCACGCGCTCGCGGGCGGGTCAGACGGCCAGGCCGAGGGGACTGCGCGCCCACCCGCCCACCCTCCCTATTTGTCCAGATGACCCATCCCGGTCCCAGCGATCCCCTCCCCCGAACCACTCGGTCCACAGCCAGTTCCCGCGTACCAGGATAAACTAAGCAGTCACTGCCCTGCTTCTTCCTGCTCATCGGCGTCCCCTGTCTCCCAGTGGAAGCCAAGGAGGGGTTGCGCGGCAGCCGGGTGGGTATGGGAGATGCCTGGCGGTTTCGCGCTTTTTCCGCCTTTTGATTGCGAGTGGGAGCAGCGCGCTGAGGAGAGCTGCAAGGGGAATAGCCCGCCAAGGTGCTTCGGTGTGTGGCCATTGCTGCCCTTCTGCCGCTGATGGGTCGGCGGCGGTGGCGGGACGTGCATCCAGGCGGGATCCAGCGGCAGCAGCAGAGAGAGCTCCACCCTGATGATGCAGAGGCCCAGCTTCCAGCTGACTGCAAGTCGCAGAGCAGGCTGCACCCGCGTCTGCGTGAGGTCTAGAGGGACTTGGCCTGCTCCGCAAATGATCCAACTTCGTGGAGGGGCTGGCGAACACAGACAATGCCAGTCTGGACGAGGAAGGGGCCAGCACTGCTTAGGCCTGTTTCCCAGGACGCGCATTACTGGGTGCGGAACTTTACCCCTCAGATGAAGAGTATTTAGGCCTGTTTCCCAGGAGGCGCATTACTGGGTGTGGAACTTTACCCTTCGGATGAAGACTCCAGAGTTGGGTATCTCCAAAGTGATAATCAAGTAAGTGCTTTGCATGGGGCTTGAGAAAACATAGGTATTTTTGTTTTTGTGTTTATTTCCTTAGATCATCTTCTTGAGGGAAAGAAGCTGAAGTGCTACATAAGATGCTTGTGCTTCATAACTCTCAGAAGCTGCAGATTCTGTATAAATCCTTAGAAAAGAGCATCCCTGAATCCATAAAGGTAACGGAGTAGGAGGAGATCAAAGGAGAGAGATCCTCTCCTGCTTTGTTCTGTTGCATCGTAGGTATATGGCGCCATTTTCAACATAAAAGATAAAAACCCTTTCAACATGGAGGTGCTGGTAGATGCCTGGCCAGATTACCAGATCGTCATTACCCGGCCTCAGAAACAGGTAGGAGCAATAGTTACTGAATATGAGGGTAGTATGTAAATATAATTGATATTTGTTATATCAGGAGATGAAAGATGACCAGGATCATTATACCAACACTTACCACATCTTCACCAAAGCTCCTGACAAATTAGAGGAAGTCCTGTCATACTCCAATGTAATCAGCTGGGAGCAAACTTTGCAGATCCAAGGTAACTAGTCTGAGTTAAAAGAAAAAGATCCATAAAGTGGTACTTGTCTTTCTCCTTTCTCCAGGTTGCCAAGAGGGCTTGGATGAAGCAATAAGAAAGGTTGCAACTTCAAAATCAGTGCAGGTAGATTACATGAAAACCATCCTCTTTATACCGGAATTACCAAAGAAACACAAGACCTCAAGTAATGACAAGATGGAGTTATTTGAAGTGGATGATGATAACAAGTGAGATTTTACCTTTTGCTTCCCAAATTCCTCTGAATAAATGTAAAATTCTTTTTCTTCACAGGGAAGGAAACTTTTCAAACATGTTCTTAGATGCTTCACATGCAGGTCTTGTGAATGAACACTGGGCCTTTGGGAAAAATGAGAGGAGCTTGAAATATATTGAACGCTGCCTCCAGGATTTTCTAGGATTTGGTGTGCTGGGTCCAGAGGGCCAGCTTGTCTCTTGGATTGTGATGGAACAGTCCTGTGAGTTGAGAATGGGTTATACTGTCCCCAAATACAGACACCAAGGCAACATGTTGCAAATTGGTTATCATCTTGAAAAGTATCTTTCTCAGAAAGAAATCCCATTTTATTTCCATGTGGCAGATAATAATGAGAAAAGCCTACAGGCACTGAACAATTTGGGGTTTAAGATTTGTCCTTGTGGCTGGCATCAGTGGAAATGCACCCCCAAGAAATATTGTTGATTGATTCCACTGTCCATTTCAAATCTTTCTTATCAGTAAAAAAACATTAATTCAAACACAAGCATTGTGATCTACATTAGCACAAAATGCAACTGATTATCTAGGATCTGTGTATTACTTAAGCTCACCCTTAACAGTTTTACCTTCCTTCTCCTCTGTATTCTTACAGAAAATTAGAAGCTCAATTTTATGGTCTCATAATTTCCTTTATGACAGACATCTCAGAATTAAAATCACCCAAAGCCAATCATTAGTGCCAAGATAACCCTTTAACGGCAACACTTTCTTAAATGAAGACTATTTCTTTCATGAAAAAATTCACTTTTATGACTTTCTTGTTAAAATAAAAAGTCTGCTTTTAAAAGTGTCTCCTCTGGTATTCTTCCCTTCCTTCTA